TCAGCCTCCCGAGTAGCTGGGAATACAGGTGCCGGCCACCACGCAAGGCTAATTTTTGTATTTTTAGTAGAGACAAGGTTTCACCATGTTGGCCAGGCTGGTCTAGAACTCCTGACCTTAGGTGATCTGCCCGCCTCGGCCTCCCAAAGTGTTGGGATTACAGGCGTGACCCACTGCGCCCGGCCTAGGGTGGACCCTATTTCAATATGACTGGTGTCCTTTGGAAAGGGGAAAGGGGGACAGTCACACCCAGGCAGAACGTGATGAAGATGAAGATGGCCATCTACAAGGGCAGGAGAAACCTGAACAGAATCCCAGCTCCGGGCCCTCAGAAGGACCCCACGCTGCCCACATTGACCTTGGACCTCCAGCCTGCAGATCGTGAGGGAAGAGACGTCTTCGACTTAGGGCCCCTTGTCGTGGTACTTCCTTAGTTTGGCCCCAGGAAACCATCCCAAAGGCAAGGGCGTGGTTGTGCTCAGCTGGGGGAAGGGGGCTGGGGGCCGTGAGGAGGAGGTGGGAGGCCCAGCCAGGCTGGAGGGTCAGAACCCGTGGAGCTAGAAGAGCCCGTAGGGGAGCCCCAAGATTGCTGAGACCAGTGACCTTCGGCCCCAGATGGCCTTGCCTTGGCCCAGAAGGGTCAGAAGGACCTGGTCAGCCAAGCTCAGACAGCCGGCAGGATGCCTTCCACCCTGCAGAGGGTCCTATCTTGTCCCACAGGTAGATCTACATCACCACTAGCCACCCCTCCAACGTGCACAGGCCCCTGCCCTCACGGCGCCCCTCTTAGGTCCGGCAGTTCCTGCCTCCTTCTGATCCAGAAGTTTCTCTGGCCTCTGGAGCCGGGGCACACCTCATGCAAGGACAGGGTCCAAATTCCTTTGTCCTTGGATCCCACTTGGCTGACGTCACCTTCCTGTACTCAGGGAGTTTCCCCAGCCAGCTGTCCCGAGTCTGGACTTTCCCTCTGCCCCTCCCCACTCTCAGGCTGGTGGGGTGGGGAAAGCAGCCCATTCCTGGGCTCAGAGACTCCCACCCCAGCTCAGAGGGAGCAGGGGCCCAGCCAGGGACGGACCCTCATTCCTCCCAGGGACCCCAGACCTCTGTCTCTCTCGGGTAAGTCTCCATCTCTGTCTGTCTCTGTCTCTGTCTCTGTCTCTGTCTGTTTTTCACGCACTCAGCAAGGCCTCCTGCCCTGAGAGAGGCTCCGCCCACTACCCCCCACTTTCCCCATAAAACCAGCTGAGTATTTGTGCCAGGAAGACTGCGTGCAGAAGGTGACTGTCTCAGTGGAGCTGGGTCATCTCAGGTGGGGAGTTGGGGTCCCCGAAGGTGAGGACCCTCTGGGGAGGAGGGTGCTTCTCTGAGACACTTTCTTTTCCTCACACCTGTTCCTCGCCAGCAGGCCTTGGCTCCTTGAACTTTTGGCCGCCATGTGCTTCCCGAAGGTGAGTGAGAGGCTGCGTGTGCTTTTGTGGGCATGGAGACTGAGTGTCACCGTTATTTCCGCAGGTCCTCTCTGATGACATGAAGAAGCTGAAGGCCCGAATGGTAATGCTCCTCCCTACTTCTGCTCAGGGGTTCCCTTTGGTGCCAACTCTGCCTCTCTTCACAGCACCAGGCCATAGAAAGATTTTATGATAAAATGCAAAATGCAGAATCAGGACGTGGACAGGTGGGTGGATTTCCCCTCAGGCACCAGGTCACGGGCCTGGAACCGAGTGCTTTGTTCCTAACAGGTGATGTCGAGCCTGGCAGAGCTGGAGGTGAGCCGTGGCCTCCCCCTCCACCAAGCTTAAGCATGAACCCCCTGTGCCCTCCTCTCCCCAGGACGACTTCAAAGAGGGCTACCTGGAGACAGTGGCGGCTTATTATGAGGAGCAGCACCCAGTGAGTATGACACACCCATCTGGGCACCTTGCTACAGACCCTGAATGGTGCTCCCATTCCACAGGAGCTCACTCCTCTACTTGAAAAAGAAAGAGATGGATTACGGTGCCGAGGCAACAGATCCCCTGTCCCGGATGTTGAGGATCCCGCAACCGAGGAGCCTGGGGAGAGCTTTTGTGACAAGGTCATGAGATGGTTCCAGGCCATGCTGCAGCGGCTGCAGACCTGGTGGCACGGGGTTCTGGCCTGGGTGAAGGAGAAGGTGGTGGCCCTGGTCCATGCAGTGCAGGCCCTCTGGAAACAGTTCCAGAGTTTCTGCTGCTCTCTGTCAGAGCTCTTCATGTCCTCTTTCCAGTCCTACGGAGCCCCACGGGGGGACAAGGAGGAGCTGACACCCCAGAAGTGCTCTGAACCCCAATCCTCAAAATGAAGATACTGACACCACCTTTGCCCTCCCCGTCACCGCGCACCCACCCTGACCCCTCCCTCAGCTGTCCTGTGCCCCGCCCTCTCCCGCACACTCAGTCCCCCTGCCTGGCGTTCCTGCCGCAGCTCTGACCTGGTGCTGTCGCCCTGGCATCTTAATAAAACCTGCTTATACTTCCCTGGCAGGGGAGATACCATGATCGCGGAGGTG